CCCTGCTTATCTTTCTGAGGAGGGAGAGTGGTTTGAAGGGTGTGGTGGAGGGCATTCCAGCCCTAGGGGAAGTACATATGAAAGCCTAGAGGCCTTAGGGTCCCTTTCAAGGGCCTTTTGCCCCAGCCAGCAAATATTAGGGGCCTCTCAGTCTTATTTGTCTCCTCTCCCCTCAGAGGAGAAGATAAGGAGGAAGAATGGATGAAGGGCACAGAAGGCCCTATTTATTCTGTGTCCTAGTATGTCATACTATTGCATGGACACTATATTACCATTTTTTCATGAGTCGTATCTGTTTTTACAGTGTTCATCTATTTGTACAAATTTTATCCCTTATGTTTTAGCTAATTATTCTTCATCAACTTAGTAGGCGTCCTGAAAGTAAAATTCAAAAGATGAAACTTTTCTCAAGACAAGTGCTTATTATTTTATTTCCAGCAGCAGCCCATAAACCAGATTTCACTTTTAGATACCACCCAGCTGTTTGCATTTCATCTATTTCTTTTTCTAAAAATGTAAATACTATTGTCTTCCTGAGTTCTTCTGTTTTTTTTGTTTGTTTGTTTTTGTTTTTGTCCATGATCACTGGAAACAAATTTTGTGTTTCTTCTGGCATAGAATCAAAGAAAGTGGGCAATGATTGGGTTTGATGAGTCTTGCAAGCTACCCTTCTTCCCAAAAGAGGAGCCCAACTTCCAGTCATTCATGTCAGACCAGTATTGCCACATCCATTTCCCATGGGTGGAAATCACCAGTGACCGACCATTGCTTTTTCTTCTTCTTCCTGGGGTTAGGTGAAGGATGTCTTGGATCAGTCAGTATCTTTTCCCTGGAGCCTGGGATGCTTCGACCTCTTTACTAGGGCTCTACAGGAAGAAAGACCCTCATGTCTAATTTTATGGCTCTTTTCTGACCCATGTTTCCAACTCTTTTTTTTTTTTCTTTAAGGGAAAAAAATAAAAACATTCTCTCTTTGAAGGGTAAGGAGAAATTTTGTGAAACTTGAAAACCCGGTAAGTGTTTTGCCTTTTACTTTATTATTTAGTAACTATATGCTAAGGATCATCCCAAGTGAGGGGATAATAGGAGCAGGGGTCAAATGTGTTTATAGTAGGATGTATAGGATTTAAGTCAGGAGACCAAGAGACTCAGTTTAATATTTTTTTCCAAACAGAAACACTATACCCACATTCTGTAAAATAGACACAAATATGTAAGATTAATTTTAAGAAGGTGCATGTTCTATTTTTTCTTTTCTTTTCTATTTTCTTTTTATTTATTTTAAATAGAGACAGGGTCTCGATATGTTGCCCAGGTTGGTCTTGAACTGGGCTCAAGCCATCCTCCTGCCTTGGCCTCCCAACGTGCTGAGATCACAGGCATAAGCCAACACACCTGGCCCACATTCTATTTTCTATAGAAATGACATACTTAAATAATTTCTCAGATTGTAGCAATGCTTCTATTTACAGAGGACATTGATAATCAACTTTTTCAAAACTGCAAACATACAGAAAGATTAATTTAGGACATCAAATAAACTAAGGTTTAATTATGAAAAAAAATCGTAAAAGGCAAATCAAAGCAACATCAGATGTGACCAAAAACGTATACCAGATCACTTTCCGGGACTCTTGGAGAAGGGCTTGGGTGAAGATTTGGGATGCAGGGGTCTTATCTGCTCATTTGATGAACCAGGATTCGAATCACAGGTTCAGTGAGTTGCCTCTTGATAACCAGTGGTTTGTGGCAGAGCCGGAGCTTGAGCTTAGGATTCTTGACTCCTACTGCTTTTCTTTTTTCTGTGATACATACTAAAGGATTGGCCGTTAGATTCTTCTATGTTTTGTTTTGTCTGGGGAGTATCTGCAGTGGGAATAAGTTACCATTGTGAGGGGTAAAAAGAGGCAGAAAGAGGACCTTTTGTGTTTGTGTTATTAAGATTTTCTTTTCCTTAAATTTCCTTTAGGGTCTGATATAGTGATTTAGGGTGGGGTTGACCCAGAATGGTTTTTGCCCTAGTTACGAGTATTGTGGACGTTCTGTTACCTGTTGGGTCGTGCCCAACAAACATGTTGTTGAGCAGCCTTGGCACTCTGCCTTAGAACACAGCAGTTGGTGGATAAGTGTGGATGAGTTGAAGTGATCGTGGACAGAAGCGTAAACAAATTTAATGCAGTCTTGATAATTGAACGTAGTCTCCACCCTGAAATCTGAATGGATGCTGTGTATAAAATATCTGCTTTGAAATACAATGAAGAGTTTGATTTCAGTTAATTTGTTTGGAATGTCTATGTTGAAACTTTCTTTTTTTTTTTTTTTTTCCTATTTTTTCCCCATTGGGAGTCAGTTAAGAGAGAGGATTCAGGACAGAAGCTTGCTGTACTTCTGACAGTTTGTGTGGCCCAACTCTATGCCATGAGATTGTCATTACCCCTGTTACACCTAAGAGCTCTTCTTGGCAGTTGTCCTCTACTTTCTTTACAAAATAAACTCAAAAAACCAGGTTCCCTGCCTTCCTGTCTCTGGCTTATCTGCATGCAGGACTATCTTTACCTCCTTCTCTTCCATCTCTCCTACCGACCTTCTGTTTAAGGCCAGTTCCTCTGCAGCCTCTTTTAAATCAATCTCTCCTTTTCCCCTTACCAAAGAATCACCATTTTTTTTTTTTTGAGTAAGGGTCTTGCTCTGTTGCCTAGGCTGGAGTGCAGTGATGCGATCTTGGCTCACTGCAATCTCCACCTCCCAGGTTCAAGCAACTCTCCTGCCTCAGTCGCCTAAATAGCTGGGATTACAGGCGCCTACCACCATGCCTAGCTAACTTCTGTATTTTTAGTAGAGATGGGGTTTCACCATGTTGGCCAGGCTGATATTGAACTCCTGACCTCAGGTCATCCACCCGCCTCAGCCTCCCAGAGTGCTGGGATTACAGGTGTGAGCCACTGCACCCAGCCTGAAGAATCATCTTTATTCAGATATCTCCTTTCTGTTAGCTCTTCCCTTAGCCTGTGGGTCCCTCTGCTCCTGAAGGTCCCCTCCAGATGGTCACAGCATCTTTCCTCCATTCTGTTATAACTGAGCTCCTTGGTGATGAAGAATGATCTCTGGCAGTCATTCAAACCCTTGCCTTGTTTCTTTTAACCCTCTCTGATAAATATTCTGCTTCATTGAGATTATATGAGCAAGCAACCTCTTAATTTGCTATTCTGGAGGATCTGCCTCAGAGCCTGCCTGACTTGCCTTTTCTGCGGTAGTTTTCATTATTGCTTCCGCCTCCATGGAGGTTTGTCTGTCCTCACTTGTATGATGCCACTCTCTCTCTCCTGGCTGCCACCTCTTTGCTTCTTCACGGGCAGCTTTTCCGTGACCTTTTCCAGTGTTCAAGATTCTGTCCCAGCTGCTTCCTCTTCTCACCATATGTTCCCTGGGTTCTGTCTCATGTGATAGGTGTGTGCTGCTCTGATTCAAATTTCCAGCTCGGATCTCTTTCCTGAGCACCAGATTTAACCTCACTTGGGATCATGTTGATACCTCAAATGCAACTTGTTCAAAACTGTGGTCCCCTAATCTCTTCCTCTATTCCTGGTTCATTATCTACCTAAGTCAGAAATGGGAGACCTTGGTGTCATCTGCTTTCCTCTTTCGATCCGTCAGTATAGTGACACCTACATGTTTGTCTTCCATCCCGAGTCAACCAAGGTTTCATTAGTGCTAATGATGTTTTTTTTATTAATTCTTTTTTTTTTTTGGGACGGAGTTTCGCTCTTGTTGCCCAGGCTGGAGTGCAATGGCATGATCTCGGCTCACTGCAACCTCCACCTCCCAGGTTCAAGCGATTCTCCTGCCTCAGCCTCTCGAGTAGCTGGGACTACAGACATGCACCACCGTGCCCGGCTAATTTTGTGTTTTTAGTAGAGACGGGATTTCTCCATGTTGGTCAGGCTGGTCTTGAACTCCCGACCTCAGGTGATCCGCCCACCTCAACCTCCCAAAGTGCTGGGATCGCAGGTGTGAGCCACCACACCCGCCTATTCATTTTTTTAAAATTAGGAAATCTTCTCTTCTGTAGGTCACATTCTTCCATTATACATACTAATGCCTTTGGTTTTGATTCTTCTAAATGAGGGGAACATAAGGCCATAAGCCAAACCATTTCAAGATGGAATAAGATTTTTTTTTTTAAATTATTATTCCTTTTATTGAGATGGAGTTTCACTCTTCTCGTCCAAGCTGGAGTGCAATGGCGCGTTCTCAGCTCACTGCAACCTCTGCCTCCCGGGTTCAAGCATTTCTCCTGCCTCAGCCTCCCAAGTAGCTGGGATTACAGGCATGTGTCACCACGCCTGACTAATTTTGTGTTAGTGGAGACGGAGTTTCACCATGTTGGTCAGGCTGGTTTTGAACTCTTGACCTCACGTGATCCACCTGTCTCAGCCTCCCTAAGTGCTGGGATTACAGGCGTGAGCCACCATGTCCGGGCCGTTTATATATATATAATGCTAAAGGGAGATAGACATGAAGACTGAGAAAAAAGCACTTGAATTTGGTGATTTAGTGGGGAGGTTTTGTACCATGATGAAGACTTCCCATCATGCCTGTTCCTCCTTGTGTACCTGTTTCTGAGATGGCATCCAGTGGTCCCTTCCAGGTATTTGAAACTTTGTTGCTATCAGGATCCTTCTCCCTTGTTCATTTTATTCAGTAAGTTGTGTCAGTGACACCTCCATATTCTCTGTGATATCCCTTTGTTTTTTTCCTCCCGAATCTGAATCTCAAGATCTATAAATGAATATTTTCTTGTTGATTCAGATCAAACTGATCATCAGATTGTGATGCAAATCGCAAATCTGTTCCTTCTTTTCACCTCTGTTATCGTTGTCTTAATTGGAATATAGTAGACAGTTTTTAGTTCTCTGGCCTCCTTTATCATTCTTCAACATTTCACACTGTTGATCACCCTTTTCTTCATGAAGCTCTCTTCATTTGACTCTTGGACACCATTCTCCTGATTTTCTCACAACATCTTTGATGGTTTTTTTCTTGGGCTTCTTTGAGCCTCCCACCTAAATATAGGTTACCTCTGCATTCTGTCCTCTGGCTCAGTCTCTCATAGATGATGTCTGAGCACTCTCAGCCTTAGTTGAGGTTTCTACCACCACCCCCCATCTGTTGAATTCCAAATCTTTGTCCTTAGCATAGACTCCTGCAGTGAGCCCACAGATCTGTATTTTTCAGTTGTTTACCAGATAACTTCCATTCAGAGCTTCTGTAGAACTTCAGCTACAATGGATTCGAAAGGGGGGACTCATTCCGCGAACTCTTTCCTGGACTTCCTCCTTTTTTATTTTCTGTCTTGATGCAGGGTACTACCAGTTGCTCATCATCTAGGTAGGACACCTGAGTGACATTAATGCCTCCTTCCTCCCTCTCCACATTCATTAGGTCACAAATCCTATTGATTCTACCACTTGAATTCCTAAATCTCTCCCAAATCTGCCTTCCCATTCTGTCCTCACTGCTTTAGCTTAGACTGTCATTATTTCTTGCCTCTTTAGTTTGTTTCCTAACTACTCTCCCATTGTACAGTTACCTCCCCTGCTTTCTGTCTTTTTTATTTTTATTTAATTAATTATTTATTTATTTATTTTTGAGACGGAGTCTCGCTCTGTCGTCCAGGCTGGAGGGCAGTGGCACGATCTTGGCTCACTGCAAGCGCTGCCTCCCGGGTTCACGCCATTCTCCTGCCTCAGCCTCCCAAGTCACTAGGACTACAGGCGCCCACCACCACGCCTGGCTAATTTTTTGTATTTTTAGTAGAGACGGGGTTTCACCATGTTAACTAGGATGGTCTCGATCTCCTGACCTCGTGATCCACCCTCCTTGGACTCCCAAAGTGCTGGGATTACAGGTGTGAGCCACTGCGCCCGGCCCCCTGATTTCTCTTTACTCCCATATATAATATGGCTAAAATTTGAGTGCTGGTTATATCTCATTTACAAGTGAAATGTTTGGCATGCATTCTCAAAATCTATTCATCACACTGAGTCATTATTATCCATTTTACTTTGGAGGAGAGTAGTCCCAGGCCTCACAAATAGGAAGTGGGGCAACAGAGATCTGAACTCAGGCTGTATGGTCCAGAGCCCGTGATCTTAATTTACCAGTTCATTTACGGCTCCCTGTGCCATGTTTGACTGGCCTTTAAAATCTTTCCTGAGCTGGCCTCTGACTTTACTGTTTCATCTCCTCCTACTCTGCCTAATCTGTTTACTGTTTGATCTCCTCCCATTCTGTCTAATAGACCTGGAATTTCAGGCCTATTTCTACCTTGTTGGTCTTCCTTGAAGGTGTCATATTGTATCTTTGTTTGTGCATGTTGCTTCCTCAGCCTTGAATCCCTGCCTCTTAATCTTCAAGGCCCAGCTCAAATGACATCTCCTGGAAGGGTTTCTTGTCTGTTAGTTAACACCACCGTCCTCTTCTTAATTAGCCTCTATTCTTTTCCCATGATACACATATACACAACTGCCATATTTATATTTATAGAAAGTTTGTAAATATATATATTCGTATTTAAATAAACTTTTAGGATAGTTTTAGATTTACAGAAAAGTGGCAAAGGTAGCATAGAGTTTCCACGAAGCCCAACTCAGTTTCCCTTTTGTTAATATCCTATGTCACTGTAGTGCATTTGTTATAACTAAGAAGCTAACATTGGTACATTACTATTGATTAAATTTGATACTTTATTCAGGTTTCCCCAGTTAGTCTCTTGTGCGTTTTTTCTGTTCCAGGCTCCCATGGGATAACACATTGCATTTAGTCGTCACATCATCTTAGTCTCTTCTGGTCTGTTATTGTTTCTCAGACTTTTCTTATCCTTGACCTTGATAGTTTTGAGAAGTACCAGTCACATTTTTTTTTTTTTTTTTTTTGGTAGAATGTCCCTCAGTTTGGGTTTTGTCTGATGTTTTCCTTATGATTAGACTGAGGCCATGGGTTTTTGGGAGGAAGACCAGAGGTTAAATGTTCTTTTCATCACATATCAAGTGCACATGCTAGCAACCTGACTTACCACTGGTGATGTCAACCTTGCTCAGCTCTCTGAAGTAGTGTTAGTTACTTTGTTAGTAACTATAAGTTACTTTCTACTCCTCTTTCCATTCTCCTGTCTTTGGAAGTAAGTCACTATCACAAGCCACATTCAAGGTGTAGGGGTGGTAAGCTCTACCTCCTGGAGGGGGGATTATTGATATAAATTATTTGGAATTCCTCTGTAAGGAAGATTTGCCTCTTCTCCCTATTTGTTCATTCAGTCATTTAATTATATCAATTTATACTTTTTTATACTTTGGGTTATAACTCAATATTGTTTATTCTGTTGATCAGATTGTTCCAGCTTTGGCTGTTGGGAGTTCTTTTAGATTGGTTCCTGTGTCCCTTTGACATGTCCCGTGTCCCAGTGTCCTCGAAAGGGCCATTTCTCCAAGGAGCCCTAGTTTTATATTGGAAAATGGTATTAGAAACCAAGATATGGGCACTGGATGTGCACGTTGTTACTGGGGTGTCACTACTTCTTCGCCTTTCAGTGTACAGATATATGGATGTGAACCCAAGTTTATATAAATATCTGTAATTATTTATCTGTTCATCTCTATGTTAAGAAAATAGGAGTTTATACCAACTTCAGCTGATTCATTGCCTTCCCTCCTTGCTTATCTGTAACTTCCCTCTCTGACTATGAGAAACTTGGCATCCATCACCACCATCCCATTAGCTACACTGTAAGCGTGGACTTTCTCCCTGTCCCCCTCACTAGGCTGTTAGTATCTTAGACACTTATTAAGTCTTTGTTGATGAGTGATGAATCTTGAAGTTGTTATGTATCTTACATAATAAAAGTTTAGCATTTTAGCAAAAGCAATGTAAATCAATCTTGTAAAGTTTGAAACAAAACTTTTAACTGCTTTGTTATGTAACATGTATTCATTGTAGAAAATATGAAAAGTGAGAAGGAAAAAAAGCACCTGTTATTCTATCACCCAGAGATAATACTTAATATGTAGGTATGTGTTTAGAACTTTTTCTTTGTATGTATAGCTGTTCATGGTGATTTATTTACCTGCATAGACTATTGTGTCAAAGAATGCACTGCAGTACCGGGGAAATTCCCAACATGATGCCCAGGAGTTTCTGCTGTGGCTTTTGGACCGAGTTCATGAAGACCTCAACCATTCAGTGAAGCAGAGTGGCCAGCCTCCTCTGAAGGTAAGGACGCATGCTGCCCTAGGGCAGTCAGCGTCTGTGAAGTTGTACTTTCTTTTTTTTTTAGCCACCATCAGAGACTGATATGATGCCTGAGGGACCATCTTTCCCTGTCTGTAGCACTTTTGTACAAGAACTCTTTCAAGCGCAATACAGGTATGAGAAAATCGGATGTTTCCACTTATTTTAATGTCAAGCGTCTTACCTTTTTGTTTTGAAGATCTTCTTTGACGTGTCCTCATTGTCAGAAACAGAGCAACACTTTTGATCCTTTCCTTTGCATTTCTTTGCCAATTCCTCTGCCCCACACAAGGTAAGAATGGATTTAGTAAAATGAAGACTGTACTAATGAGAAGATCTGACTTTGATCTGTACAGGCCTCTCTATGTCACTGTAGTGTATCAAGGCAAATGTTCTCACTGCATGAGGATTGGTGTGGCCGTACCTCTGTCTGGGACTGTCGCCAGACTTCGGGAAGCAGTGTCTATGGAAACAAAGATCCCCACTGATCAGGTAATAAGTCTGCTAAGACCAGTTACACATGATACCCACCTGTTTACATTTTTCCTATTTTTAGATTGTGTTAACAGAAATGTACTATGATGGGTTCCATCGTTCCTTTTGTGATACAGACGACCTGGAAACAGTCCATGAAAGCGACTGCATTTTTGCCTTTGAGACTCCCGAAATATTTAGGCCTGAAGGAATTCTCAGTCAAAGAGGTAAGGGAGCTCCTGTTTCCATAATGCCACCTAGATAAAATGAGTTGTTTTTATTCTGTTTCAGGAATTCATTTAAACAACAACCTAAACCACTTGAAATTTGGCTTGGATTATCATAGACTGTCTTCTCCTACACAAACAGCAGCAAAGCAGGGGAAAATGGATTCTCCCACATCAAGAGCAGGCAGCGACAAGATTGTCCTGTTGGTGTGTAACCGAGCCTGCACTGGGCAACAAGGGAAAAGGTGAGAACCAGATTATTTTCCAGTAAGTACCTTTAAAGGTGATTACATTGTTGATGTGTGTTAGATTTGGACTGCCTTTTGTGCTGCACTTAGAGAAGACAATAGCTTGGGACCTTCTGCAGAAGGAAATCTTGGAGAAGATGAAGTATTTCTTGAGGCCCACGGTTTGCATTCAGGTTTGTAAGCATTTTGATATTCCAGCATAGCATTGGCTTAATTCTCATCTAACATCTGATGCAGGTGTGTCCATTCAGCTTGCGTGTGGTCAGTGTTGTTGGAATAACATATTTGCTGCCCCAGGAGGAGCAGCCCTTGTGCCACCCAATAGTAGAAAGGTAAAAAAAATTTTTTTTTAAATTACCTTTTATGGCTTCCCTCTCCACTTCCCTGGTTCTATAGGGCATTAAAATCTTGTGGACCAGGTGGCACTGCTCATGTGAAATTAGTAGTCGAGTGGGACAAGGAGACAAGAGATTTGTGAGTATTTTTAAAGTTAGTGTTTATAGAAATCCCTGATAGATGCTTTTCCCCCTAATTGCAGCTTATTTGTAAATACTGAGGATGAGTATATTCCTGATGCAGAAAGTGTTCGTCTGCAAAGGGAGCGTCATCATCAGCCTCAAACCTGCACTTTATCCCAGTGTTTCCAACTGTACACCAAAGAGGAGCGGGTAAGAGACTGGGCAGCATTTCTTGGTTGCTCGCACTTAACGGGAGTCATGCTTCTGTTTTCAGCTTGCCCCCGATGATGCCTGGCGTTGCCCACACTGTAAGCAGCTGCAGCAGGGAAGCATTACGTTAAGCCTCTGGACTCTGCCTGATGTGCTTATTATACATCTAAAGAGATTTCGGCAGGTATGGAAATCCTTTATCCTCAGGAACAAACAATCACCAGAACTTGTTTTTCTTCTTGCAACAGGAAGGAGACAGGCGCATGAAACTTCAGAACATGGTCAAATTCCCCTTGACTGGCCTGGACATGACACCTCACGTGGTTAAGAGGAGCCAGAGCAGCTGGAGTTTGCCATCGCATTGGTCCCCGTGGAGACGGCCCTATGGACTCGGGAGGGACCCTGAGGACTACATCTATGACCTGTATGCTGTGTGCAATCACCATGGCACCATGCAAGGGGGGCACTACACAGGTCTGCAGTGTGAGAGGCTGCGTGTCTGTGCTCCCTGGTGCTGATGGCGGGCTCTCTTTGGCAGCGTACTGTAAGAACTCTGTGGACGGCCTCTGGTACTGCTTCGATGACAGCGATGTGCAGCAGCTGTCAGAAGATGAGGTCTGCACGCAGACAGCATACATCCTCTTCTACCAGAGGCGGACAGCCATCCCGTCATGGTCAGCCAACAGCTCGGTGGCAGGTGAGGTCCACTCTTGTTCTTGGGCAGTTTTTCCTGACCTCTATGCCTGTTTTCTTCTCTGCAGGCTCCACAAGTTCTTCCCTGTGTGAACACTGGGTGAGCCGGCTCCCGGGCAGCAAGCCAGCCAGCGTGACCTCTGCAGCTTCCTCCAGACGCACCTCCCTGGCGTCGCTCTCTGAGTCCGTGGAGATGACTGGAGAAAGGAGTGAAGATGATGGTGGGTGTGGGTTTTGGTGACAAATTTCCAGATAACTTAACAGTATTCTCTTTACTGTGTTCAGGAGGCTTTTCAACTCGACCATTTGTGAGAAGTGTCCAGCGTCAGAGTTTGTCATCCAGATCTTCTGTCACCAGCCCCTTGGCCGTCAATGAAAATTGCATGAGACCTTCATGGTCCCTGTCTGCTAAGCTGCAGATGCGCTCCAATTCTCCATCCCGATTTTCAGGGGATTCGCCAATTCACAGCTCTGCTTCCACCTTGGAGAAGATTGGGGAGGCAGCAGATGACAAGGTCTCCATCTCTTGCTTTGGTAGCTTGCGGAACCTTTCTAGCAGTTACCAGGAACCAAGCGACAGTCATAGTCGCCGTGAGCACAAGGCTGTGGGCCGGGCCCCTCTGGCTGTCATGGAAGGCGTGTTCAAAGACGAATCGGACACCCGCAGATTGAACTCCAGTGTCGTAGATACACAGAGCAAACATTCAGCACAAGGGGACCGCCTGCCCCCGCTCTCTGGTCCATTTGATAACAATAATCAGATCGCTTATGTGGATCAGAGCGACTCCGTAGACAGCTCTCCAGTCAAAGAGGTGAAAGCCCCCAGCCACCCAGGCTCACTCGCAAAGAAACCAGAGAGCACAACTAAGAGATCCCCCAGTTCCAAAGGCACTTCTGAGCCAGAGAAAAGCTTGCGGAAGGGGAGACCAGCCTTGGCAAGCCAGGAGTCATCCCTTTCAAGTACATCCCCTTCTTCTCCTCTTCCTGTAAAAGTCTCTCTAAAGCCCTCCCGCTCCCGCAGCAAAGCAGATTCTTCTTCCAGGGGCAGTGGACGGCATTCATCCCCTGCCCCTGCCCAACCCAAAAAGGAGTCATCCCCGAAATCTCAGGACTCCGTGTCATCTCCTTCGCCACAGAAGCAGAAGTCAGCCTCGGCCCTCACCTACACTGCTTCCTCCACATCTGCCAAAAAGGCCTCGGGCCCTGCCACAAGGAGCCCTTTCCCACCTGGGAAGAGCAGGACTTCAGACCACAGCTTGAGTAGAGAGGGCTCCAGACAAAGCTTGGGTTCTGACAGAGCCAGCGCCACCTCCACCTCCAAACCCAATTCCCCTCGGGTGAGCCAGGCCCGAGCAGGGGAGGGCAGGGGGGCCGGGAAGCACGTGCGGAGCTCCTCCATGGCCAGCCTGCGCTCCCCCAGCACAAGCATCAAGTCTGGTTTGAAGAGGGACAGCAAGTCTGAGGACAAGGGGCTGTCCTTCTTCAAATCAGCCTTGAGACAGAAGGAAACCCGGCGCTCGACGGATCTTGGCAAGACAGCCTTGCTCTCTAAAAAGGCTGGTGGGAGCTCTGTTAAGTCTGTCTGTAAGAACACCGGGGACGACGAGGCAGAGAGAGGCCACCAGCCTCCAGCTTCCCAGCAGCCAAATGCAAATACAACGGGAAAAGAGCAGCTTGTCACCAAGGACCCTGCTTCTGCCAAACATTCCCTGCTGTCCGCTCGCAAATCCAAGTCTTCCCAACTAGACTCTGGAGTTCCCTCGTCTCCGGGTGGCAGGCAGTCTGCAGAGAAATCCTCAAAAAAGTTATCTTCTAGCATGCAAACCTCTGCACGGCCTTCTCAAAAACCTCAGTGATATTTCTGCAATCAAAGTGTTTTATCTGTAAAGATGTTTATTTATTTAGAACCCCTGCCCTCCCACCAAAGCCTCCTGTGCTTTTGTTTTGTACTTTTTTGAGTCACGTGCCCGACTGTGTGTGTGTGTGTGAGTGTATGCGTGTGTGTGTCTAATTCAATTGCAAATTGTTCAAAGCGTCGCCTTATTCTGCCATTGAACCAAATAACAGCCATAGGCAAAACATTGACACCAAGCTAACTGGAATAATTGTAGACGATACCCAGGACGGTCCCTTTAGCAATTGTACATATTTCTTTCTAGAGAACTCTAATGACTTTCTTTGGATATGAGGGTTTTGAAACCTGTGAACCAGAAAAGCTACCATTAGTGCGTAGAAGGAGGAAGGAGCTGACTCGTGTTTCTTCTGAGCAGGACTTGTCCTTACTGTGGATTGTGGGTGGCACCAGGAGCTCTAAAAACTGTGACTCTAACAACGAAACAAATCGAGGGAAAAACTCTTGCTTTCTGCACTTTCGCCCCATCTACCAGTCTTTGTAAAGGGCAATATTTTAACACTAATGTTTCTCAGGTATATACTCAGCTAGTCTAGGATGGTTGCACACCAGTAAATGGATTAAAGAGGAAGGTGCCATGTGGGTGACTGTGTCATTTCTCCTACTGCCACAGATAGACATTTTCGAGGTAGAAATGAAGCCTTTCACCACCTTCCTATCTGTGGTGACATGTGCACCAAAACCTGTCTTGACTCTTGGGATAGGTCCTAGGAAGTGGCAGATTGGATAGCCAGAAAGCCAGTCACTCGTTTAATTTTTTTTCCTTCTGAAATTACTAGCTAAGGCTCTTGGAATTTTGCACTGTAGTAGAGCAGTTAACACCTTTGACAGATTCCTGGAAAAAACTTCTAGATTCTAAACTGGGTGAAAGACTGGACATCATTTTCCTTGTCAGGTGTTGCATTTTTCCGTTAGAGGTGGGAAGCTCCACGATGCCCTGTGTCTGTGGGCTCATGTTCCCTCATCTTGTAGCTTGGAGAGGAAAGAAGTTGCCTTCTGCCAAAAGCCAATGGTGGTATGTTGAAGCGTTGTGTGATCAAGTGTTACATATGCACTTCAGATCCTGTCTGTCAGTCTCTGTTAGGGCTGCCTTTCAGTAACTCATTTATTATTTCTTCTTTGTTCTTAAGATTTCATCTCATGCCCAGAACTCACAAGCAGGTTTTGGAGTGTGTTCCATCTGGCCGTGTCAGTGCAAATTGCATTTCTTACAAAGGAGAACCTCACCAAAAAAAACCTCACAGATAAGCAAAGTATATAGTTTTGCAAGCTTTTTCAAGGTCTCCTGGCAATACTTTCCTGCTCAATTTTTAGCTTTTCTTTTTTTTTTAAATGTCAAGAGAGTGAAGGTCTTGATTCTCTCTGAATAGCATTTGTCACTTTGCCAGTAAATACAGCATGCTAAGTTTATGTGCTTTTAAATATTAGCGTTTTTCGTCAGACTCTTCAAGTTCTTCTTGAACCCTTGGTGCACAGATCCATATATAACCTCCCTTTTCAGTATTGCTGTGTGTGAATTAACTACAACACATATGCATGCATAGCTGTGAATTCTGCACTACTTTTTTTTTCTTTTTTCCCCCCAAGAATATCTCTTGGGAAAAGTTTTTAGTACGTTACTTAACTTTATTTTGCTGCTAATTTGCGCATTAGCCGGTAACTTGCAAGTCTGGAGACCACTTACTGTTGAGGGTAGCTGGAATTTTAGACCCTTGGCAGTATTTAAGATTTAGACATTTAGCCTTGTGAAAGTTACCACAGTGCTCCATGTGATTCATTGACTGTGAGCCTGTTGTCCATTGCACTCAGCCCTGTACTCACTTCTTCACTCGCTGTCCTGGTTTTACTGTTCAGATTTTGGTGGGTTCTCAAAGCAGTACCACTCTCATCTGCTCAGTACATCTGCGGCAACTGGCTGCCTTCGATGCTGTCATTGCGTTCAGCCCAGCACATCACAGCCCCATCAGTGTGTAGCCACCGCTCTCGTTTTTCTGTATCGCTTTTATCTCCTGAAAAAGATGCACCAAATAAGAGATCATCTATATCAGGAATTGAATGTCTAACTCAAACCTCTCATTTTTGTTTAATAGGTAGATCTCATTTGAAGTCTCCTATCTGAATCTCTGAAACAATTATAGTTTGATTAGACAAAGGTTTTTAATAACACTTCTTTTTTGCTGTAGTCAAGCATTAATAGAAACTAGTTTAATTTTCACAGTGGTAAATATTTTTATTCTTGAGTTATCTAGGAATGGATTTTCCACGATGTCTAGTGACTTAAAAAAAAAAAGGAAAAACGTTTCTACAAATCCCTTTGGTTTTCCATGGGATCTGGAATAAAATGTCAGTGTCTATAAACTGTATGTCATGGAGTTTAGTCCTTGTTTCAGGTTTAATAGAAAAAATCAGGAAGTATCATGGCATTGTCTAGACATCATGAAGCTATTTTATTTCCATAGTTGGTAAACAGTGAAAATTTCATTATCTCCAACTACTAGGTACAACTTTAGGCCACAGGAAAGGTTATTTGGCCCGAAAGTTTGGAGGTGCTCCTTGAGGTGGGAAGTATCTTGTGGGAAAGTAGTTACTTGATTCAATTTAGTTCATTGGTAGGGTTGGGGACTTGGTGTTGGTTTCTTTCTTTCTTTTCTTTTTTTTTTTTTTTTTAATTTTCCCAGCAATATTTAGCACAATGAGCGTGTATGTGCTTTGGGGTTAAAAATTATCTGCTAGGGATGATAGGCCTGGGTTTCTCGTTGACATCTAGATGGGCCTGATTAGAGCAGTCATCTCCTGGTAGGCACAAAATAATCACCAACAGTAATGTTGTATCTGTAATGTTTGTTTGCTTTTTAAAGTTTTATTCTTGATTTCTTGTAAACATCCATTGCACTGAGGCCGTATCATTCCTTAAGACAGCCCTACATCTTGCCTTGGTAATCCCTTAGATAATGTGGAAACTCAAACCGTTAGGCTCCAGTCATCTTAGACCATTTCCCATCCGTTTTGTATTTTCTCGTCCTGAAAGCAGCTGAACTGAAAGTAAGTAATAATATGCTGGACCAGTGGGAACGGATGTGGGAGTATTTGTGGTGTGCTAAAATACTGTAATTATCTGTGAGGCTGCCTGACACGCTTTTGCAATCTTGTTTTCATCATTCATTCTGCAAACGTTTATGGAGGGCCTTCTTTGAGCACAGAGGCAAAACTGAAAGCTTCAGGGATTTGCTGTAGCTGAGGAGCCCTGGGAGCACAGCCCATCAAGCAAGGGATGTGATGGTGTCCTAAATGGAGTGACAGTTCTCCTGGGAAAAGAGATCACGTGGATTCCGGTCAAATCGGCTAAGGCTTGTGGTTCTCTTGAGCAAGTCTGTTCCTTCTGGAAACCAAAAGTGCCCTTCATCTTTAGAGACATTTTACTCTTCCATCCACCTTTTCAGACTGAGCTGTCTCTACTATTTAGGGGTTGAAAATCCATTACACAGTCACTTTACGTTAACATTGGGTCATCTTATGTTTGTATGAGACGGATGTGGGATTTGAGGGGAACATTGTCATTCCCTTAAAATAACTATCATGAAAAAAATAGCAACAGTATGTAAAGGGACCAAGAGTGGCAGCCTTTAGGGAAAATGGAGCAGAGAAGAGCTGTGAACAAAGCTCATTTATTTGAAATAAGCGTGCTTTATTTCACATAGAGGGGCATCAGACGTTACATTTCATTCGGACAAATTACTGAACAGCCGAAGTGATTGTTTCCAATGTAGGTTATTATAATTATTGGATACAAAGATTTAACTAGTGTTTCTGGGTTGGATTTTTGAAATAGTATGCAAGTCATAAGCACAGTTTCAATAAAACACGTATTCTGGAGGTGCGTGGAACTTTGTATTATTTGTAGTTGAGAAAGGCAAACTTTGCTGACAAACCAGTACCTATCACAAACGAACACAAAAAGTAGCTGTTACTGTGCAGGCTGTCTTTAACTTTCATTTCATAAAGGGTACATTATTGTTAAACTCTACTACATGGTTTGGGGAGAAATCCAGTGGTTTTATTTAAATGAACACTCTCACACTGCCTTTTGATCAACTTTCAAAGTATTTTGCAGATGCATTTTGAGCATGACCATTTTTTTCCCCAAGTAAAAACAATTGTGCGTGGCCTCCATATAACTCAGAAAGCATGCTCTTACTACCTATGCAAGCAAACAATAAAACATATAGACATGAAATGTTAAGTCTTAAAAAAAAAAGGCAACAATTATGGAGCTCTATTTTTAAATTTGTGATTTTCAAAATATGGCTTACTCATCATTGTGTAGAAGAGCATGAATGCGATTTCTTGTTTTGCTCTGCATATATTTCTCTGCTGTTTTTCTGATCATTGGCGAGATTGTAAAGTATTTTGCAAGCAGAAGTGGAATTGGATATGTTGAACACACATCATTGGTGTACATACTGTATTTAGCCTGAAGACTTTCCTAAAGTGTTTTGTTCTAAAAATAACCTGCCATTTTCTATAGATTTTAATTTTTTATATCTTCAAGGGTTCTATTTTGGTCACAAGGAAAGAATGTGGCTTCTAATAGTGCTAAGAATTAAAAGATGCTTTTATAGAGACTTAGAGCTATTTTGAAAAGCTTTGGGGCTTCCCAGCCACTGATCACAATTAGACTAAGCCCATGGAATTTCTGGGAGTGTTGTGCAGTGGATTCGGTTCTAGATCCATCTTACATTTGTTTAGTGTTTCCCAATTTTTGGGAGAAGGGGTGCACAGCAAATTTGAGAGACTTTTTTGAATCTCACACATGTATTTTCCTCAAGATTCTTTTAAGCCTCTTCTGAATGACTTGTCTGAGATAGTGAAGACCCACATTAACTAGAATCAGCTGGGGAACTTTAAAAAATACAGTGCCTGGGTCCCAGTCCCTAGCTTTTGATCTAATTCATGTAGGGGTGGGATCCAGGAATTACCATGTATTTTAAAAGCTTCTGGGTGTTTCTAATTTGCAGACAGATTGAGAACCACTATGATACGTCATCCCTTTACTGAGAATTATGGCGAGAATCACTGCCATTTGAATTACTCAGGAGTGACTGATTCCTCAGTTGTGTAGGAGAAGCAGAAAAAATAAGAATAAAAAGAATTGAGAGATACTGATATCAAACTCCCATTTGAAATACAAGGGCCCTTCTGATTCAAGGCCCAGTTGGGGAGCTTGGACCATGTTGTGAATGGCCTAGCACTCGCCAGTCTGGTGGAAATTGGTGGTCTTAGTTGCTGGAGCAGGCTGAGTGTCCCCGCGGGGTTTGCATCTGTCCCCAGAACCTTTTCCCCAGGCCCGTGGGGGAATAGGGAAGTCACTCTGAGCTAGAAATTGTCGAAGAAGAAAAGAAACAACCTTCCTAGCCTTGGAAAGCCTGTCCCTGCTTTTGATAGAATTATTGCCTTTTTGTAGGAATTACAGTAGCAAACCCCAGGCTGCCGCTGAATTTCCTACTTTTGCTCATTCTCTAGGATAGTTCTTATCCAGAATGTGGTTTCAGGAATTCTTTTTTTTAGTTTGAAAATGAATGTGAAACATTTTCTTTGGTGTCTTTTTTTTAAAAAAAAAAAACCCTTATTGCTATTTTTTCGTGTTTTTGTTTTGTTTTGTTTTTTGTTTGTTTTACCATTAAGTAATACACATCCCAGAATTTGGCACTCTGTGTTAACTGTGGAGGCAAATAAAATTTAGTTTTAATCTGTGGTGAGCTGAATGCACTACAACACCTTCGAAGTAATCTGATGGTTTCATTCTGTCGAGCCTCATGCTGCCTACAAAACACCACAATTTACCTGGTGTTTTCAACATTTTAAGGAATGAAGATACAAGTAGACATGCAAGTTGGAAATGTTTCTTTAGAAAGGCCATCCAGAATAATGATATCTGTTGCAGTCGTCCAAATGCAATATGAAATTTCCTAGGTGCTATTATAAACGGTGTGGTGTCATACCAAATGCAAAAGCAGTTACAGTATTTCCGAAGTTGGAGTTCTCTTTGTAGGCCTTTCAAATACGTGTTTGCATTCCATAGAGGTCTGCTCACCAACTGTGCCTCTCACCACTGGTTAAAATTGAATTTAAGCCTCATTGACATAAGTCGTTTCTTGATTGAACTCTTCAGTTTTTACACTGGAATTTCTGTAGTTGTCTTGAAAGCTGCATGTCACATCACTGTACACAAAGTGCTTTGGTATTACTCATGCACCGTGGATAGTGATTTCTGTGTCGTTTTCATTTTCAGTTGTACAGTAATATGGAAGGCAGGATGTCTTTCCTAGAGGCTGGAAGAAAAGTGTATCGTACATTTTAAATTTATTTTAGAACAAGTGCATGAGATGTGTCACTGATTTCTGTTATTTATTTGTATGTTTTATTATTCAAAGTGTATGCACTTTTAAGAAGCAGAATTTATATTTTTACGTTTGAAACGTTTTATTTCTGAAACAGCGTTGATTATATAGTATACAGTTGGAATTAAGAGAAAAGTGGAAAATGTAACAAAATACAATAAATTTATTACAAGATGTCCTCTTCAAGCCACATTTCTCCTTTCTCCCCCTTGCCAACT